AACACCATAGGGAGCCTTCCTGGCACAGCCTTTTTAGAGGCAGCCTTCTTGGTGCTTATCTGTCTTCAATTTCTGTTTCCTGTCCTTATTTAAAAAAACATTATTGCATCCCGTGAATGTATGTGATTGACCTTAAAATCTTTTGCATGAAGGCTTAGTATAATTTAATAAAAACGGCCTTATCTTATTTTCCCAAGTCGACTGGGTAGCGGCTGTGGAGCGCTCTGGGACTCCCGGTGTGCTGCTGGTTAGTAAAGGTTGGCCTTGGCAGCTATGAACATAGGCAGAGCCCCCTCCTCAATCCGCCTCCCACCCCTCCAAGGAAGGGAGGCCGGACTTGGCTTAAACAGGTCGGGCAGCCACTGGAGCCTCCCCTCCCCCGCATCCACAACATACCCATCCCACTCCTCAGCCCTGGCGCGGCCCCGCACCCCGGCCTCCACTCCCTCGAGCCCCCTCTCCGGGTGCAGCCCCGGCGTCCCCTGACCCCGGTGCACACCCCCCGCCCCAGCGCTGCCCCTCGCCGCCGCCACCAGCCCTGGGCGCGGCCTCCGGAGCTCCCCATCACACAGCCGGGCGCGGCCTCACCCCCCCCCGCCCCTCCCGCCGCAGCCTCCAGTTGCCCGCGTCACCTTCCGGGTCCCCGCCTCCCCCGCCGTCCCCACCCCCGCGCCGCCTGGCCCGGGGGGGCGGCGCGGCCCTTCCGGCCGGGGCGGGGCCGGGCCTGGGGCGCTGGGGCGGGCGGGCAAGGCGGGCTCGCCCTGCCGGCGGCGCGGCCATGCTCATCACGCTGTGCTACCTGTACCTGTGGGCGCGCTGGGGTCGCCGGCCGGCTGAGCTCGTGCGCGCCACGGTGCGGCGGCTGCGTGCCTCGCGCTGTTCCTTCACCTTCTGCGGCGCGGCCGCGCAGCCCCCGGGCGCCCGCGTGTGCCTGAGCCGTGGCGGCCGCGTCTTCTGCGTCAGCGACAGCCAGGTGGGCGGGTCGGGCGGGCGGGCGACCCGGGCCCCGCGAGCCGGAAGTGCCCCCGTCCCTGCGCCTCGTCCCCGCCGGGAGCCCGGGAGTTCGGGAGCCCCGGAGTGGCGCCCTCAGTGCGGCCTGTGCGGCCCGGGAGGGGCTGTTGCCCCGGGGCCCAGAGAGAGGCCGGAGGTGCGGGACTCGGACCACGGACCCGGTCGCCTCTTCCCGGCCAGCCGGGCGGTGCTGGACGCGTGACTCTAGGCGCGCACCTGTGAGGACGTGAGCTGTGGATTGACAGCCGGACGCCAGCAGTGCCCACCTGGGGTCGCCCCCAACCTCCTCTCCCACACTTCGAGCCGGCGTTTGGGTGACCGTGAACCAGGAGAGACAGCTGTGGCGGGCCGGGAGCGGTGGCTTATGCCTGTAATCCCTGCACTCTGGGAGGCCTAGGAGGAAGGACAGCTTTGAGCCCAGGAGATGGAGACCAGCCTGGGCAACATAGCTAGACCCCTCTCTACAAAAAACAAAACAAAAAAAACACTTAGGTCGGCGTGGTGGCACGCGCCTGTAGTCCCAGCTACTCTGGAGGGTGAGGCGGGAGGGTCACTTGATCCCGGGAGGTTCACTTGAGCCCCGGAGTTTGAAGCTACAGTGAGCTATGATTGAGCCATTGCACTCCAGTCTGGGTGACAAAGCAAGACCCTGTCTTAAGAAAAAAAAAAAAAAATCCCAAACAAAAAACTCCCACCTGTGTCATCAGCTTTTTGTCAGATGTCCCCAAATTTACAAAAACTGCCCTTTTCCCTCTCCATCTTCTGTCAGTTGGTTGCATCATTCACCAACTTGGGCACCCGACTGATGGTCTTTGCGTCTTTTAAATTTCAGTTGACAGTCAGCCTTTGTTTTTTTTGACCCAGTGCTTAGGATGGTGGTTACGTGTTCAGCCCACTCTGTCACCTACCTTGTGACTTGGGCCAGTCAATTAATCTCTGTAAAAAGTCTGCTGCCTTGCTGTAAAGGGAACAATAGATCTTTCCATTCAGCTGTTTTTGGAAATGGGCTTAGCTTCACAGTGCAGTACTGCACAAAATTTCATGGACATCGGTAGCATTGTTCTCATTAATATTTAAACGTGTTTTGCTTTTAATCTGTTTCTTGTCCCTTTCCTCTGTTTTCTGGAATATTGCCTCACTTTTAGCACTAAAATGACGTTTTCTGCATATGTCACACCGTAAAGCCCCTGTGGGGAATTGAATCTTATCTCAGGTTTGAACATTGCCTGGAGGCTGTGCTTAGATATGGGTTGAAATTGTGCCACTAGCAAATAAAAAATACTCTTTCTTGTTAGTACCATATATGTATTATGTCACACTGAATATGAATGACTGTTTTCTCAGGTCCCCCAAGGTACTAGTTATGCAAATAACTAGTACCACCTCCACATAACTGACACTACCCAGACAAAAGGGGAAGAAGTTCATGCATTACATACAATGTATGGCTTAGAGCGTTGGGAATTAACCTGATTGAGAAAGATAACTCAATAAAATGGCAAAAAATTGAGGGGTGAGCTTTTTGTAGTAGTTTCCAAATTGGATCAATTACATTTAGGATTTAAGTCAGAATAGAAATTTTGGACATATAAAAACATGGAGATGGGAATGTCTGATTTTCTTGGACAGTTTTACTTTTGAACATTTTCATGACTCCGCTGGCCTTCTGTTAACTACACTAACCATAACTAGTGATTTTCAGCCCTTGCCTACCTGTGCAGGCCGGAGTAGGAGTGGCCTGGTGCTTTCATGGATTCTGTAACTCTGCTCTGTCACTCTGCACAGTAAGCTTTGCCTACAGATTTGGTTAGATATTGCTGCGTCATTTCCTAGTTTTCCAGACTAGATGGGATGGCCATGCTCTGCATCCCTGTAGCCTTTAAATCACAGTTCCTATTCTAGTTCGTATCTTTTTCTTATTAGGAAATGAGACTGTTTAGCATAGCAGCTTGACCTGAAATAGTAAATTTAATAGTTGTTGGGTTTAAGCTGTGATGTTGAAGGTCTACAGGTGGAAAGCTTGACCATTTATTTGTGGTTGGCTACTGTTATTTTGAGATTTAAAATATGATCAGGTTGATGATTTGGTGGATATCTCAGTCTGCTTGGGTCTACTTTTGAGGGATACCTCAGTCTACTTGGGCTGAAATAAGGACACACCTGAATCTCATGCCCATATGTTGAGATGGATCTCATTCTGTCACCCAGGCTGGAGTGCAGTGGCGCGATCTCCGCTCACTGCAATCTCCACCTCCCAGGTTCAAGTGATTCTCCTCCTTTGGCGTCCTGAGTAGCTGGGATTACAGGCATGAGCCACCACGCCTGGCTAATTTTTGTATTTTTAGTAGAGACAGGGTTTCACCAAAGTGTTGGCCAGGCTGGTCTCAAACTCCTGACCTCAGGTGATCCGCCCACCTTGGCCTCCCAAAGTGCTGGGATTACAGGTGTGAGCCACCAAGCCTGGCGTGTTCTCATATGTTATACACTTAAAATCAAATGCATGAATACTGAATATGTGTGTTTATAATTGAATGCCCTACAATCAATTGATAAGTTTAACCAAAGACAGTTTATACAAATTGGCAGTATCAAGCTTTTTGTCTGTTTAATGTACACATTCTATGCTTGGATAAAGTGGACATACTTTTTTTTTGAGATGGAGTTTTGCTCTTGTTGCCCAGGCTAGAGTGCAATGGCACGATCTCGGCTCCCCGCAACTTCTGCCTCCCGGGTTCAAATGATTCTCCTGCCTTAGCCTCCCGAGTAGCTGGGATTACAGGCATGCACCACCATGCCCGGCTAATTTTGTATTTTTAGTAGAGACAGGGTTTCTTCATGTTGGTCAGGCTGGTCTCCAATTCCCAACCTTAGGTGCCTCAGCCTCCCAAAGTGCTGGGATTACAGGCGTGAGCCACCGCGCCCGGCCTAAGTGGACATACTTTTTAACCACTATATTGATAATTATGTTTACTGAGGGAGGGGCAAATTCTCCCCTAAATTTTCATTCATTATTTAGTTCAATAGGTTTTTATCAAGCAGATTTGAACTGATATGCAGCACAGTGGAGCCTGCCTAGTTACCTTCGTTCTGGGTGATGGTGAAAGCCTCCTGCATACCCCGCTCAGATTTCATCTTTTTCTTCTCTGGCTATATCCTGTATGTGAAAGCCTTTTCAAATCAATTTGCTGTTTTTCTTAGAGAGATTTCAGGAAAGAAAACGAGAGATAACTGGGTATTTCTGATTTGCTAACCAATCTTGATTCTAATCTTCTTTTTGAAAAACTACAATCACTCCTGACTGGAGTTTACATTCCATTAAAGTATGTCTGATTGCGTCTGCATATGGTAAATGCCTTTCCCTGAAATAGCTTTTCTCTCTGGATTTAACTGCTGTGTGAGCATCCAGAGACTTGCACACTTCCCAGATCTCCGGGAGAGGAGCAGGGTTGATTTCACTATAAGGAAGGTGTAAAGAAAAACTGCCTGGTGCCCTGTGCTGTGATGGCTGTAGGGAATGAAGGAACAGCCCTTCAGGCTTCTGTGAGTAAGGAGCTTCTGTTGGTGGGTACGTACAATCTCATTATATTTCTTTCCCTCTATACAGTCCATTGAAGACTTGAACAAGTGGGCCCTATTTCTTGTGTCTCCTTTTATACTTGAAGCAGAACACATAGCATTTGTGACGGAGAGCATTTGGGTACAAAGTGAGAATTTACAGAGATCATCCTCTTCAGAAACAGTGAGTACCATGTTTACTTGTGTCCCATAAGGTCCCACCTCCTCCCTCTCCTGCTTTTTCTCAGATTGTCAAGTGGTCAGACTGTTGTTTGCCATTAGCTTGCAGACCTGGGGATCCTTATCGGCTAATTGCTGAAGCAAGTGTGGACAACTTCAGCAAGCTGGGGGTGGCGTTCATGGAAGATAGACTCCACATGGATAATGGACTGGTACCCCAAAAGATTGTGTGTAAGTAACTTTAGAAAATGTTTTTATTGGCCTTTTCTGTCTCTCTCTCCTATTCATGCCTTAGCGGTGCACTTGCAGGACTCCACTCTGAAGGAAGTTAAGGATCAGGTCTCAAACAAGCAAGCCCAGATCCTAGAGCCGAAGCCTGAACCTTCTCTTGAGATTAAGCCTGAGCAGGACGGTATGGAGCATGTTGGCAGAGATGACCCAAAGGCTCTTGGTGAAGAACCCAAACAAAGGAGAGGCAGTGCCTCTGGGAGTGAGCCTGCTGGGGACAGTGACAGGGGAGGGGGCCCCGTTGAGCATTATCACCTCCATCTGTCTAGTTGCCACGAGTGTCTGGAACTTGAGAACAGCACCATTGAGTCAGTCAAGTTTGCGTCTGCCGAGAACATTCCAGACCTTCCCTACGATTATAGCAGCAGTTTGGAGAGTGTTGCTGATGAGACCTCCCCCGAAAGAGAAGGGAGGAGAGTCAACCTCACGGGAAAGGCACCCAACATCCTCCTCTATGTGGGCTCCGACTCCCAGGAAGCCCTCGGCCGGTTCCACGAGGTCCGGTCTGTGCTGGCCGACTGTGTGGACATTGACAGTTATATTCTCTACCACCTGCTGGAGGACAGTGCTCTCAGAGACCCGTGGACGGACAACTGTCTGCTGTTGGTCATTGCTACCAGGGAGTCCATTCCCGAAGACCTGTACCAGAAGTTCATGGCCTATCTTTCTCAGGGAGGGAAGGTGTTGGGCCTGTCTTCATCCTTCACCTTTGGTGGCTTTCAGGTGACAAGCAAGGGTGCACTGCACAAGACAGTCCAGAACTTGGTTTTCTCCAAGGCTGACCAGAGCGAGGTGAAGCTCAGCGTCTTGAGCAGTGGCTGCAGGTACCAGGAAGGCCCCGTCCGGCTCAGCCCCGGCAGGCTCCAGGGCCACCTGGAGAATGAGGACAAGGACAGGATGATTGTGCATGTGCCTTTTGGAACTCGCGGGGGAGAAGCTGTTCTTTGCCAGGTACTCAGGGCAGCATGGATTTGGTGATCTTTTCAGTTTACATAGTGCTATCTTTCCCCTTCAGGTGCACTTAGAACTACCTCCCAGCTCCAACATAGTGCAAACTCCAGAAGATTTTAACTTGCTCAAGTCAAGCAATTTTAGAAGATACGAAGTCCTTAGAGAGATTCTGACAACCCTTGGCCTCAGCTGTGACATGAAACAAGTTCCTGCCTTAACTCCTCTTTACTTGCTGTCAGCTGCGGAGGTGAGTTGTGGGCTCAGCTGGGCAGAGCGCGCACGACCATCTCATTTCTTTCTTTATGACACAGGAAATCAGGGATCCTCTTATGCAGTGGCTTGGGAAACATGTGGACTCCGAGGGAGAAATAAAATCCGGCCAGCTCTCTCTTAGATTTGTTTCATCCTACGTGTCTGAAGTAGAAATAACCCCATCTTGTATACCTGTGGTGACCAACATGGAGGCCTTCTCATCAGAACATTTCAACTTAGAGATCTATCGCCAAAATCTGCAGACCAAGCAGTTGGGGAAAGTAATTTTGTTTGCCGAAGTGACCCCCACAACGATGCGTCTCCTGGATGGGTAAGGTGTGAGCAGGTCTGCATCTGCTCAGATGGCCTAACCGGTCTTTCCCCCTCTTCGGCAGGCTGATGTTTCAGACACCGCAGGAAATGGGCTTAATAGTGATCGCGGCCCGGCAGACCGAGGGCAAAGGTCAGTCATCTTTTGTGATCATTGCTGTTACTTAGCATGTTTCCCACTGTGGCCTGTGTTCCAGGACGGGGAGGGAATGTGTGGCTGAGCCCTGTGGGATGTGCTCTTTCTACTCTGCTCATCTCCATTCCACTGAGATCCCAGCTGGGACAGAGGATCCCGTTTGTCCAGCATCTGATGTCCGTGGCTGTCGTGGAAGCAGTGAGGTCCATTCCCGAGTATCAGGTAGGTACAGTTCAGTCTCCTTCTATGTCCCTACGGCTTAATTAATGTGCAGATTTCCCTTTAGGATATCAACTTACGAGTGAAGTGGCCCAACGATATTTATTACAGTGACCTCATGAAGATCGGCGGAGTTCTGGTTAACTCAACACTCATGGGAGAAACATTTTATATACTTATTGGTAAGTTTCAAAAACCTTTCCCCCAGCATTTTGCTGAGCTGCTCAATTGTTTGTTTTTGTCCAGGCTGTGGATTTAATGTGACTAACAGTAACCCTACCATCTGCATCAACGACCTCATCACAGAATACAATAAACAACACAAGGCAGAACTGAAGCCCTTAAGAGCCGATTATCTCATCGCCAGAGTCGTGACTGTGCTGGAGAAACTGATCAAAGAGTTTCAGGACAAAGGGCCCAACAGCGTCCTTCCCCTTTATTACCGATACTGGGTCCACAGGTCAGTGCTGGCTCATCTTCATTCTTTTCAACCCCAGTGACCGCACGCTGTTCTTCCTTTTCAGTGGTCAGCAAGTCCATCTGGGCAGCGCAGAGGGACCAAAGGTGTCCATCGTTGGCCTGGACGATTCTGGCTTCCTCCAGGTTCACCAGGAGGGCGGCGAGGTTGTGACTGTGCACCCGGACGGCAACTCCTTCGACATGCTGAGAAACCTCATCCTCCCCAAACGGCGGTAATGCCGGGCGTCCCCGAGACGCGGCTGCCTGTCCGTGCCCATGCATCTGGAAATCTAATTTAGAGTTGTAGGTGAATTTTCTTTTCCTCCAATTCATTTGTTAAGTCTTTGTTCTTTTTCTGTGTTTCTGTTTGTTTTTAGGTTTGTTTTGTTGTCGTTTTCTTTGGTGTTTGAAGAGGCTCTGGGATAGATGGTTAAGAAGTAGAAAATTTAGTTTAGGGAAAGCCCTCCCACAGGTGGGAAATTGCTCTCCCCTCTGTGGCTTGGACTTACGTTTATTGTCAAGGGGAGTTTTTACATGGAAATGACAATGGGAAAATTCAGATATTTTCTTAGTAGTGCAGACCTTTACCCCTAGTCTATGAAAAAACAAACCAAAATATGCTCTTGCGCCCAGGCCAGTGGTGAGTTAGAGGTATGCTATCACTGTTTGTAAGCATCTGGGGAGGTACTGAACTGTAAGAACATGCTTGGACACTTAGTCATTGTTCTGTGTTTTTATTAATGAAGAAAAGGGAAGACAGACTTCCAAGAGTTACTGTCCACCCGGTGGTGTGGCCCCATAGCGAAGTCTAAATGCCTGTAGAGATAGAGCTAGCTGGTGTGGTTGCAGTGACCTTGTAGAGGAAATCAGTTCATTACTTTGACATCATTCAGTGAGCTCTCCTTTCCTAAGGAAGTTTAAATGTCCTTAGTTAGGGACTGACTTTCTTAAGTAAGTTTAAATTTACTACATATTGTGAAGAGACAGGATCAAGTTCAGAATCCTTAAATGTCTGATTAGGCATCACTTGGATGAGGAGGTGGGCGATTTGGCTCTGACAGCTGGAGATGAAGGCACACTCATACCACATACAAGGGAGGATTTGGAGCTTTTAAGCCAGTTTCAGATTTACTCTGAAATGTGGAGCATTCCTGCAAGACTGTGCAGCTCACGGAATATAGAAGACATGGCATTTTACTCAGAAGTCATAAGTTTTTGCCCCCCTCATTTACCTCGTATTACCAAGAAAGAAAATGTTATCGATACTAAACACCATCAGTTCAGAGGGAGGATGTGTGTGTGTGCCCGCATATGTGTGTGCGTGCGTGTGTGCGCACATAGCTTTAAAAGAAGACATTCAAAATTTGATGTGCTACAAGCCTCATGAAAGAACAAAAGAAATGAAGCCTTTTGATATGCATTCGCTATTCCCAGATGTACGCCATGCCTTTTCCATGTCCCTCCTATCTCTGTTGAACTTATGAATCATACTCATTACTTTTCAGCTTTTTAAAAGGCCAATTTTTGTCCAGTTTTCTCTCTTCCAGTCCCAGCTGAAATTAGTGGAAAGAAAGTTTGATGGAGCTTTCAGCTTTGAACAAAATCCCTTCATTGTAAACTAGCACCATCTTTATCCAGGTCTTACCCAGTCAGGCTAATTCCAGAAACTTGTGGTTTTTAGTATAGTCTGTCTACCTTTAGCCAGGCACAGGACAGCCCTATGAAAAAATACCCAATATATATTTTTTGGAAATGAAACATTAAAAGAACTTAAAAAGTAATTTTTGGAAATGAGGCTTCAATTAGAATTATTTTTCTCAAAAAACAAACAAACAAAAAACACAAAAAAAACCACTCTTCTCCAAATGCCCAAGCCTTCTTTCAAAATTAGTTAGAAACTTAAGTAAAATACAAGTCCACACCATCCCCAAATTACAAAATGGACTTACCCTTGAGAGGGCATCTGCAGAATATCATCAGGGACAAAGATCTCGAGGCTAACGATGTAGGTTTCATTTCTCAGACTTTGTAATATAAGGCAAGCCCTCTCTCAGAGCTGCCATCATCACTTTTTGAATTTCTTTGGGGGTTATTTAATGAAAAACATGCTATGTTTTGTTTTAAGCTGAAGTCCTATTCTGGACACTCTGCTTTGGGAAAAAATGTTATCATTTAATTTCCTTTCTGCAAATTAAAACTAATGAAGTGTGGCCTTGTCAAAGGCTATGGAGATGTTCCGGGCATACTGCTGTGCTCTGTGCTTTCCAGCAGGCGCTCCTCCCTCACGCAGGAGACTCAGTTGTCCTGAGAGAGATGAAGCAGCCTTGAAGCAGATGCTGCGTTTTCCATAAACCTGATTTTGCCTCACATGAACCAAAGACTCTCAAAACTCCGCTTCTATAGAATTAGCTGAATAAAGGCATTTTACTGATAGCTGTTCGTGTTAGCGAAACCTGTCTACCTGCTATAGCACACTCTCCGATTTGGGCCATTTATGCACCCCGCAACCTGGGATCTCAAGGAGCTTTAAAGTCTTAATGGGAACTTGGCATTTTCCTGATGATCTTTAAAATGTGGTCACTAAACTCAGGATTGGCGTGTGCTTTTAGAACACTGGAGTAGCCCTTGTTTTAGAGGCTGTGCATTGAGTATCGACCGTATTTTGTAAAAGGCAAGATATCCTCCCTTCCAGGCTGGTAACGGGTTTCAAGGGGACTCTTGAGGAAGTGCCCCCTAAAATAGAACACAGCAATAACTGGGCTTCCTGTCCCCACCCCCACCCCAGCAGTGCTCTCTGGCACTGGGAACTCTGCTAGGGAGTGGTGGAAGTAGGAAGGATTTGTGTGCAAAGGAAAATCGTGGTTGAGTTTCACTGCAGCAGGCTGACGTTGCCTGATGTGAGAGCAAGTGGCCGACTGGGGTGCGGGTGCACAGGTCGGGGGAGCACAGGCCACAGAGCGCAGCCTCTGGGGGTCCCCCAAGGCACAGCATATACAGCATGGTCGCCCCTTGCCCTGGAGTCTGGGAACAAAGAGAGGAGCCAGCCTCCCCGCACTGCTTCAGATGGAAAAGGGAGGCAGGGTGGGCTTCCGTTCTCCAGATCTGTTTGCTCTTAACAGGCAGAACATGGGAGAATCCTTATTCCTGGTTAATCACTATGCATATTTGAAATAAAAGAAAGCGTAAGCCTCTGCAATTTTAACTTCTCAAAGGATGTCTCTGAAAAGAATCACTTTAAACCAATGCCTATAAAAAGCAAGTCTACCAAAATAAACTAAGACTTTCTATGTGGTTTGGGCTCCCTCTTATTTTTACAAGTTTCATTTTTAAAAGTAGGCAACTACTTTGGGTTACAGTATTTTTATTCATATTTAAACATTTTTACAAAATAAATAAAGTGTTTTACATAGTAAGGAATATGTACGTATTTCCAAGTATTAAGAAGCCAAGTGTTTTTTTTTTTGACGTATTATTGACAAATGTATTCAGCGCCATACACAAGAGAAATATTATTACTCCAAAGAACGAAAGTTAACAAAACTCCAAAGCAAAAACCCTTTTAATGGAGGTGAGAAATAAATTTAATGTAACAACAGCTAGATTGTTTTTAGGATTTTTCTTTTCTTTTGTGGAAACTTCTTGACTTGACTTTTCATCTGAACAGTTTTTCCCCCCAAGATTTTAATCTTATATGTCATACTTAAGTTTAGGAACAGCTTGAATAATTAGCATTCTAGATAACACAAGGGCCATGATTCACTAAAATTCCAAGCTACTGTAATTTTATGGCATTTATTTGCAAATGTTCTTTGTATCTCATTTTATCTGTAGCAGTCCCCACTAGTCTACCTTAACCATCTTATAGCTCTGGTAAATTAAAACTTACGTAGACTTTATACAAGATCCATTGGCCGTATTAAACCTCCCCCACTCTTAGGGCTTAGGGCGGAAGGGACGAAGGCAGGGCTGATAGGACTTTTAAAAGGATAAAAGGAGTGGGGGCAAGGGAGGCGGAAAATACAGGCTCTTGCAGATACCCTCCGCGCTGCCCTCCACACCCAGCCCACTGCTCTACAAAGGTATGAATGGAATGGCTTTTCTAGAAAAGGGCTTCCAAGAACATAAAGGAATTCCTTTCCCTGGGAGGCCCCGTGGAGGGCTGAGCCAGCCTTGAATTGGGCTTATTTCTCAAATCCATTTGATCTGGCATTTTTGTCAACATGGTACATGTTAGGGCCTACGATGATTTTTTTTTCTTTTTTGTAAAAGAGAGGCATATGTATTAAAATGCTTCCTCTTCCCCTGCCGGAGCCTCACAGAAGTCAAGAAACGCTATCCCCAGCTTAAATGTGCAGACTCTTCAAGATGGAGGTCACAATATTAGGTTGCCACAGTAACAGCTCTGCTGACTTCACACTCAGCCCTGGCCGTCCTGAAGCCAGCTCGTGTAAGAATCTTCCTTCATGTTCTAGGTTATGAAAACGAAGTTTGTTTAGACAAGGACGTTTTCACTAGTACACATTTTCAAGTACATACACACTCTGTTACGCCTGTCCACGTTGTCACTTGTAAATCTATGATAGGGTCTTTTTTCTCAACAGTAACCTTTGTTATTGAACTGCTCCGATAGCCTTGATTTATTTTTACTAAATACAGCCCCAAAAGTTAATAACAAGGTAGACACAAAAGCATTTTGCAGTACTTTATTGAAAAATGTCGGTGGTATCTCCTAGTAATCAAACCTACACCTTTCAAGAATCACGGTTTAATTACAAGACTCATGAACATAAAAAAATAATACCCTCGGCTTATTTCCTGTGCACACACTCACAAGGAGCTGTGAATGAGGTATAGCTGAGTGCGTGGAGAGGCGGGCACATCCCTTCCTACCATCCAGCCCCTTCGCTGCATGACCCACGGTCCTAAATTTGCAAATTGTGACTCTTACCATGAGGCCCACTGACAGACACCCTGTAGGGATTGTGTCAGGTCCTCACTAAGTGACACAGGGTTGGCAAAAAAAAAAAAAAAAAAGTCAGTTCACATTTTGAGAGCAGTTGGTGTAGGTGCACTTGATTTTAGAACGATGAGTTTAAAACATTTGTGAAAACCTCTTTCCATTCAGAAAGGTGGAAAAAGTTTCCTAAAATAAACCATTTTGATAAAGCAGCAAAATGCTGCAGTGTTGATAGTGTGAAGAAAATTGAAGGACGGCGGTTCAATGCATTGTGCAGTTCAGAGCCATGACAGGATTTTTCCATGTTGAGATCTTTAAGCAAAACCCATAAAAAGTAAAAATTAATGGAAGCTCATTTTTTAAACACTGCTGGTGCTTTATGAAAGGATTTCTGTTTACCTGTTGCACACGTAACATGTTCTTACGAAGTTTTCTCGCTGTGTAGAAAATGCTTAAAATGTCTACATCATTTTCATTACACCCCCTTAAGCATGTTTTTCCTTCACAAGGTGCAGTCCATTGACAGTGTTCCGTATTGCACGTGCAATTTAACTTTATTAGCACTATTTGTAGCAAACACGAGCCTAGTGAATTACAGATCTGTGTGGGCCAGAGGGATTTTGCCACGTAATAATGAAGCTTGACAGGGTCATTCTCATAAACTGTCTGGCTACATATATATTTTTGCATTTAATGCCTATTCAATATATTCTGAAGGTGCTACTCTTGGTGTTATCAAGAGTTCATAGGGGTTAGGGGGAAGTAAGAGCTTGTTAATGTATTTGGGAAGCACACCTATGTTCACAGACACAAAATGGAATTGCATGGTCACCCCCTTAGTCTTGGTTTGTTGGCTTTTTGTATTGAAGAAAGGGTTAAATAAAAACAAAAATAATGAGACTCTTGAATGACTTTTAAAGACAGTGGAGTTGT